TGTATGTAAATGAAGATAACAGTAGTACCTATCTCATAACACTGTTGTGAAGATTGGATGACGAATGCATGCAAAATGTATAGAGCAGTACCTAGCACATAGTACGCGCTCAATTAAGGCTATTTTCTTTATTGTTATTCTTAACATTAACAAATGCTTGCCGGCAACGGTTGACAAAAAATTACAATGTGAGTTACTGGGAGTGAGGAAGGCAAGCAGACCACAGGGTCAGTGGAGTCCAAACAAGGTTAGTGGCGCGTCAGGATGTTTGTACGTCCGAATTCCTAGTGCCATGTGACTCTGTGAGGGCCCAAGCACATGGTTCCATCCGGGCGGCGCAGCTTCTCTAACTCTCAGTCAGCTATTCTCAGCAGCCTGTAGGGGGAGCCAAAAAGCTAGGACGGGGGCTGGTGCTTGGGTGGGGGGCGGGCGGGTGGGGGGTGGAGGCTGCTGGAAATATTCCTAAGGGCAAACACCGACACCCCACCACTACTATCTTAGCCCACCGCCTTGCCCCCTCCAGGACGCTCTCCAAACTCAGTCTTCCTCAGCAGCTAAGCTGGGAGCTGTCCTTCAGCACCAAGGGCCGCCTTGTCCTCGGGCAGGACGGTGAGGGCGAAGGTGGAGTTAGGGACACTGGACTGGTCCGATCCGCAGCCGGCTCGAGCGTCTTCCAGTCACGGGGACGGCGGAGGCGACCCAGAGAGGCAGCAAGCAGCTACGAGATGCCTGCTGCTCCTTGCCTCCAAGAATCACCCTCAGAAGTCCCCTAGCCCTCGGGGGAGTGAGGGACGGCCATGGAGAGGAAGGCGGGCGCCCGGGTTAGTGGGGGAGGGGGAGCGCCGAGGCCTGGGACTCAGCGTGTGGCATGTGCACGCGGGCAGCGGGCGGATGAACGGAGGCGCTGAAGTGAATGGAGTTGGGGGTGGACTGGAAACATCCCCAAACAGCACCGGCTGCGGCCGGCGGGGGCTGGGGCGGGGTGGGGTGGGGGGAGTCCTGAGGCGCAGGCGCAGTCGGGGCACCAGTCCCGCTCCCTCCTCCTCTCCGTGCCTCTTTCTCCGCCCTGCTCCCCGCCAAACACACTTGCACAGGGGCTCTCAAGGTGTTCTCCGCACAGCGGAAGATGGCGACAGACTGAGGGTGCATGGCCAGCGGGAGCCACGGGGCCGTGCCGCTGGGCTGCAGCCACAGCGGTGCGAACGAGAGGCGGAAGCGAGAGGCGCACTAAGTAAAGCCCGGTGTCTGCGTCCGGCGCCTGTGGCGCTGCCGGGAGCCAGGTGGCCCGCCCGAGCCGGAACTCCAGGAGCAGCGGGTGCGGAGCCAGAGCGGAGCCCGCCAGGGACTGGCCCCGGCGAACACCCGGAGCGCGAACGAAGCCCGAAGGGCCCGGCAACGGACCGGCCGGCCGGCCTAGGAGGGCGCGAGCGAGGCAGGGAGCGGCGTGGAGCGGGCAGCGGGCGGACGGGCGGGAGCGGAGCGGCGCGGGGCGAGGGGAGCGGAGCGGAGCGCGGCGGCGGGGCCCGCACGGCGGCGCTGAGGGGCGCAGAGCTGCGCCGAACCGAGACGGCCGGTTTGGAGTGCGAGCCGGGCGGCCGCCGGCGCGGAGTGAAGTGGCACGGAGCCGAGGGCAGCTGAGGGGCCCGACACTATGAGGAGTGCGGCGCCGCCGCCGCAGCCGCCACCGCCCCAGTGCCCCGCACCGCCCCCAGCCGGGACGCCGGGCAGCGCCTAGCGGGCCGGGCGGCGGCGCCCGGGCTGAGAGCGACGGAGCGCGGGAGCGGCGCGGAGACGGCACCAGAGCGCCCCGCGACTCCGGCCTGAGCGGGGCATCGCGCCGGCCGGCCTGCCTCACCATGCAGCCCCCGAGGTAGAGCCTGGACGGCGCCGAGGAGCGCAGAGCGGCGCGCAGCCCGCCCGCCCCAGACGGCCGTCTGGCCTCGCGCCTGCCTGTTCCCTCCAGCCCGGACCCCCCTGAAATATGTTCAGGGGCGCTTGGATGTGGCCCGGGAAAGACGCCGCCGCGCTGACTATCTGCTGCTGCTGCTGCTGCTGGGCTCCCAGGCCGAGCGACAAACCTTGCGCCGACTCCGAGCGGGCGCAGCGATGGCGACTGTCCCTGGCGTCCCTGCTCTTCTTCACCGTGCTGCTCGCTGACCATCTGTGGCTGTGCGCGGGGGCCCGGCCCCGGGCCAGGGAGCTGAGCAGCGCCATGCGGCCCCCATGGGGGGCCGGCCGGGAGCGGCAGCCGGTGCCTCCTCGCGCGGTGCTGCCGCTGCCGCCGCCGCCGCCCGGCGAGCCCAGCGCGCCCCCAGGCACCTGCGGCCCCAGATACAGCAACCTGACCAAAGCCGCCCCCGCCGCCGGCTCTCGGCCGGTCTGCGGCGGCGTCCCAGAGCCCACGGGGCTGGACGCAGCTTGCACCAAATTGCAATCTTTGCAGAGACTTTTCGAACCGACTACTCCGGCCCCCCCTCTGCGGCCCCCTGACTCCCTTTCCCGTGCCCCGGCCGAGTTCCCCTCCGCCAAAAAAAACTTGCTCAAAGGCCACTTTCGGAACTTCACTCTCTCCTTTTGCGACACCTACACGGTCTGGGACTTGCTGCTGGGCATGGACCGCCCCGACAGCCTGGACTGTAGCCTGGACACCCTGATGGGGGACCTGCTGGCCGTGGTGGCCAGCCCGGGCTCCGGGGCCTGGGAGGCGTGTAGCAACTGTATCGAGGCGTACCAGCGGCTGGACCGACACGCTCAGGAAAAATATGACGAGTTCGACCTCGTGCTGCATAAATACTTACAGGCGGAAGAGTACTCAATCCGGTCCTGCACGAAAGGCTGTAAGGTAAGGACTGGCTTCCGCAGCCACAGCAGCCGATCCTCAGCCAGCCATGCCCCTCTCCTTTCAGAGGCTGGAACTGAACGTCCTGGGACTGGCTGGTGCAGGGGGAAGGCCAAAGATGGGAGGAAGAATATTTGGCAACCAAACCCTCACCCTTTGGCTTCTGCCAGTGGGTGAGAGGACGAGCACTCCTGGTGGTGGGGCACACCACACACTTGACCTTATGTGACCTGAGGTGACTGGCCAGAGCCGAGGCAGGTCGAGCCCAGGGGCTGCCTGTCTTCTCCCAAGGAAGTCACCTGCAGGCTCTTCTCCCCTGACAAAGGAAGGAGCTGGGAACAGGGAACAGCGACTGGTGGGAAGGCCACTGAAGGTTAGTGCATTCTCATACAAAACTCCCAGTGCCTTCCCAGCACCCCATGGTGACAGTGGGGGGAACACTGGCTTTCTAGCTGCTGGGGATAGGTATCCAGAGGAGAGGTGAGGCAGCTGCAGACCGGCCCGCCTAGGGAAGAGCTGAGTGTTAAGAAACTTCTTGACCCTCGGCGGGGTTGCTCTGGACAGTTAGGTGGGTGAGGGCTGCAAACATTTGGGACTTGATGGTACTGCCCTGCTCGCCCAGCCTGGCCAGGTGACCTGCCTTTGGGAGGAAAGAGAACAGCAAGGTCAAAGGGTCAGATGACAAGGAGACCAGGAGGGGTGGTGGCCTCACACATCCTCGAGCTGGGGCCAAGAGCTGGAGAGTGAGACAGTTGCTTTCTAGCCTAGCTCGTGTCCCTCCAAGACTTTGGGGAGGGGCAGAAAGTGCCATTTTCCATCCAGCATGGCCCTTGTGGACTTCTGCAGGGCTTCCATGCTTTTAGCGGGTTCCCTAGGGATTGGGGCAGAGGGTTGGGAAGGAAAAGGGTAGTTCCTCGCTCCTGACTTCACTTTCTCCTTCTCCTTTTTCCTGCTCTCGTAACCTAGCAGTCTCCCTCCCGCCTCCCTCAGCCTCAGCTGACTCACTGCCTCACTCACACTACCAAATGAGATATTCCACTTCTTAAAGGTATACAGACAGATAGACACACACACTGCCATACACCATCACCACCACCCCGGGCAAAGTCACATAGGCATGCAGAGAGGTCGTCACACCCACAAACAGTGTCATTAGAAGCAGATGCCGTGTCACACACACGCACATCTCCCCATGGTATCAGAGACACGCAGGCAGAAGTACTGTCACATGAAGAAGGGCACATTTTGTCTTACAGAGACACATACCCTCGATGTCAGCCACGGACACATACACTCAGTGGGAGCAGAGAGACAGGGTCCACAAGCAGATGGAATCAAGGATGTCTGTTTTTTGTGGCCCTCCCTTCAACCCCATGGCCCTGTTTTTTGTTTGTTTGTTTTGTTTTTTTCCTCAATCACCAGTATGAATGAGAGGCATGCCACAACTTCCCCATGGGGTTTTCTCCGTGTTGTAGTTGACTCCGATTTCTGTCTGGACCTGAACTAAATACAAATCTCTCATGTTGATTGTTTTTACCAAGCAGTGTGACGTAGGAGAAATACATCTGATCTCTCCAGTTCAGGAGGCCTTATCACCTCTACTTCTTGTTAGTGGTATGACCTTGGGCAAGTCACTTCACTTCTGTAAGCTTTCATTTCCTCATTTGTAAAACAGGGATCATCATCCTTGCTCTGCCCACATCCTGGGTCTTTTGTGGGAAGAAGGTGCAGATGTATTTTGTAATAAGAATATAACATCTGACATTAATGTAATGCTTAAGGTTTTTCCGCCCCTCTCGTGTGTGTTATGAGATCAAGGAGGCTGGTGATACTAGCACCACTACTCCCATTTTACAGATGAGGAAACTCAGGTGCAAGGGGATCAAATGGTTTGCCCTAAGGTCACTCAGCTAATGAGCAGGAGTGCCAGGACTCCAGCCCACGTGTTTTGGTGCCAACCTCGTGCTTTTGCCATGGCCTCACATCAAGTTCCTGATGGCCCTCCCTCCTCTCCTTTGTCTTCTTGTCTGTCTCTCTCCAGCAAACCAGCGAACTCCTCCTGTGCTCTCGCTGCCTGCTGTGCCGGCAGAAGGGCAGTGCCAGCTCCATAGCTCTCTTCCGGCCTTTCCCACCCTTGTCCAATGCTCTCTCCCTCAACTGAGGCCAGACCCACCTGGCTCTCGAATCCAGCTGTATGATGGGCACGAAGGGAAAAGACAGCCCTGCTACCCTACTTGGACTGTAGGCTCCTCTCTCCTCAGTCCCTCACCCCACCTCCCTGGCAGGCCTTACTTGCCATTCCCAAACCCCGTTCCTGGGCTCCAAGCCCTCCTGTCTGGTCCCCACCCCAAATGGGATCCCTGCGAGATGACGCCCCACCCTCAGAGCTTCTCCTGAGTGGAGAGACCACAGCCCCAGGCCAAGATGAAGAGGCTTTCTTACTTCTAGAAACCAAGCTGGGAACCTCTGTTTCAGAGCCAGGTGACCCCCTGTCCCCAGGACCCTGTACTGAGTGCATCAGTTAGCTCTTCCCTGGGTGGCCCCAGAAACCCTGTTCTCTGCCTTTGCAATATCTGCCCCCGTTTCAGGCCACACAGGGCCCCACGAATCATACCTGTCCTCGCTGCTGCCTGTGACACCTCCCAATTTAGTACCAGCTGCAACATTTCCTTAATGTGCAACTGACTTCCTCTCACACAGCAGGGCAATGTAACTTAGGTAGGCCGATGCCCTTCCCCGCCCTGGCCTCTCCCAACTCCCAGGGTCATGCCTCACCTCTCTCTTAGCTTCCTGTGCATCCCCACAAGCCCTATTTCCTCCAACCCCCACCCCACTCTCTTGGCCATAGCTAGGGTTACTGGACAACCACCACACTCCCCCATGGCTCTCCATCCTCCCAGTTCTGCCACACTCCTGCCTTTCTGATTGCCTCTTCCCCCACCTCTGTCTCTTTCCTACTCTCTCTTCAGAACATTCAGACTAGGGGGAGTGATGGAGATGGGGGCAAAATCCTGGCTTCTTCTCTCATAGCTGTTGATCTGAGGGGAAATAGAGGCCCAAGGGAGGGGCAGTTCTTAGCTCTCTCACCAGCCATAGGGTTGCATTAGTAAAGATGAGTGCCAGGGAAGGATGTGATAGTTCTGCTCTATTCCAGACTGACCCAAACCCACCTGGCAGACAGTGTGTTTGATTTTGGGTCTCACACTGACTGGGCTGAGAAGGAGGCAGGAACCCATGTTCTTCTGGAGAGAGTTGAAGGAGGTGTTTCACCTGGAGAAGAGGTGACTCGGGCAGATATGCTGTCTGACTTCACACCTCAGAATAGTTGACATGGTATAAATGAAAAAGCATGACCTGCGTGGCCCCAAAGGGCTTTTATAGTTAGAAAGTTCTAGGTTAAAACCTAGTTCTTTTATTTATTACCTGTGTAACCTTGAGCTAAGGACGTCAACTCTCTGAGCCTCACTTTTCTCACCTGTAAAATGGGGCTAATTCATCGTAACAGTCCTGTGAGGTCATTATTAATGAGAAGAGTCTTTACAGTACCCAGACCTGCCATATCAGAGTTGCTCAGTTTCTTCCTTTCAAAAAAGGAACAGACTGCCTTAGGAGGAAGTGAGCTCCTGCTCCCAGGAAGTGTCTGGCCCGATACAGGTGGACCCTTGGGGAAAATGCCGTGGAGGCAATTCTAACACCAGATTATGAGCAGAGTTGGACCAGGTGACCTTTGAGGTATATTTCAGCCTGGATTTTAGGCCTGTGAGCAAAGCTTGCTCATTGAACAGCAGCACTGGATGGGGAGGGCTGGGGAAGGAGGTTGGTCCTAACGCCCACACAAAGAGAG